TGCTGGGCCTCAGAAAAGCCATGTGAGGTGGGCAGGGTAGGGGCAATCCCTACTTTATCAAGGAAAAAACCGAGGCCCAGGGAAATTTGCCCAAAGCTAGAAAGTGCCAAGCCAGTACAAGACCTGAGGTCTTCTGACTTGCATCCAAAACTCTTCCCAAGATGCCCTGTGGCCTCAGCATCTCTCTCCATCAGTCATGGGCCTTACCCTTGGGCCCTTGGGGTCCTGAAGGAGAGCTCTACCAGGGTGCTGTGACTTCAGGCAAAGTGGCTGCATGACCTGTCACACCCCAGTTCTGGCATTGCCTTGGTGGTCACTGGACAGAGGCCTGAGCCCTTGCCACAGGGCAGCACCTTGTGGGGACACTTTGGGGAGATTAAGGGTGAAGGTTGGCTGAGGTGCTGGGGAGCTATGTGAAGTCCTCAGGAACTGTGTTCTGCAGGAGGGAATGGCAGGGATCATCTAGTCCCAGCTTCGTTTATTTCCTAGATGAAGAAATTCAGGCTCAGAGAAAAGTAATGGATTGCTCAAAGTCCTTAGTTAGTACCCCCACATAGAAGGTGCTCAAAAACTATTGTAAAGGTGAGTTAACTGGTGACTGGTAAGGACTACAGTCAGCATCTTCTGACTTCAGGCCCAAGCGTCTGCCCATACAGCCTTTCTCAGGCAGGGAAAATTGGTGATAAGGCTCTTTTATCCTGAAGGCAGAATGAAAGCAAATGACCCCAGCACGGAAGCCAATGAGTATACATAAAGCACGGGAGGCCCTGCTAAGAAAAAGCACCAAGACAAAGGAATATCAGGCCTGGTCACTGCTAATAGTCTGGAGGAACTTCTTAGATGCCTTTTGAACAGGGTGACCCTTTCTTACTCCACACAACATGTTTTCTCAGCTCCTGACTTCCGCTGTGGTTTGTCAGCACTCTCTTTTTAGCCTGAGAATAGTTAGCAAACAAGGGAGGTTGTCATTTCCTCATCGTCAAGCTTTGTTCCTCGTGGGGGCTAGAAATCTCTTTCCAGTTCCAGATTGTGAAGGGTTCCTGAGTAAGCAGCGTGTCTCCATCCCCCTCTCTAGGGGCTCTTGGATGGACCTTGCACTCTAGAAGGGACAATGGACTTCTGGCTTTGGCCACTTTACTTCCTGCCAGGTAAGTACCGTGGGGAAACACTTCAGACCTCTCCATGCCCAGCTAATTTTTAATTTTTTTGTAGAGATGGAGTCTTGCTGTGTTGCCCAGGATGGTCTTGAACTTGTGGCCTTAAGTGATCCTCCTGGCTCAGCTTCACAAAGCGCTGGGATTACAGGTGTGAGCCACTGTGCCCAGCCAGGTGTTAACGCTCCCTCTGCATTAATCTCCTCTCCCTGCAGTATCGGGGGCCCTGAGGATCCTCCCAGAAGTAAAGGTAGAGGGGGAGCTGGGCGGATCAGTTACCATCAAGTGCCCACTTCCTGAAATGCATGTGAGGATATATCTGTGCCGGGAGATGGCTGGATCTGGAACATGTGGTACCGTGGTATCCACCACCAACTTCATCAAGGCAGAATACAAGGGCCGAGTTACTCTGAAGCAATACCCACGCAAGAATCTGTTCCTAGTGGAGGTAACACAGCTGACAGAAAGTGACAGCGGAGTCTATGCCTGCGGAGCGGGCATGAACACAGACCGGGGAAAGACCCAGAAAGTCACCCTGAATGTCCACAGTGGTAGGTTCCTCCGCTGATTGGAGGCTCAGACTGACCACCAACATATTCCTCTTCCTTCCAATAGAATACGAGCCATCATGGGAAGAGCAGCCAATGCCTGAGACTCCAAAATGGTTTCATCTGCCCTATTTGTTCCAGATGCCTGCATATGCCAGTTCTTCCAAATTCGTAACCAGAGGTCAGTTCACCATAGCAAGGGTAGGAGAGGTGGGAACATCCCTTTTTCCTGCTACCTCCTGCAGTTACCACACCAGCTCAAAGGGGCAAGGTCCCTCCAGTTCACCACTCCTCCCCCACCACCCAAATCACCCACCGCCCTCGAGTGTCCAGAGCATCTTCAGTAGCAGGTGACAAGCCCCGAACCTTCCTGCCATCCACTACAGCCTCAAAAATCTCAGCTCTGGAGGGGCTGCTCAAGCCCCAGACGCCCAGCTACAACCACCACACCAGGCTGCACAGGCAGAGGTAAGAGACCACTGTCCAGGATCTAGAGTTAGTCCTCCCTCTCTCCCTTTCCTTCCCTCCCCAGAGCACTGGACTATGGCTCACAGTCTGGGAGGGAAGGCCAAGGATTTCACATCCTGATCCCGACCATCCTGGGCCTTTTCCTGCTGGCACTTCTGGGGCTGGTGGTGAAAAGGGCCGTTGAAAGGAGGAAAGGTGAGCGGCTGGGCTTCGGTAGGGAGAGCTGATTCCTCCCTCTTCCCGTGGCTTTGTGGGGAAGCCCTCTCCAGGCGGGCCCGCCGACTGGCCGTGAGGATGCGCGCCCTGGAGAGCTCCCAGAGGCCCCGCGGGTCGCCGCGACCGCGCTCCCAAAACAACATCTACAGCGCCTGCCCGCGGCGCGCTCGTGGAGCGGACGCTGCAGGTGAGCCGCCGGGCGGGCCACGGGGAGTAGCGCGCCGCCTCACCTCGCCCTCGCTGTTCCCTAGGCACAGGGGAGGCCCCCGTTCCCGGCCCCGGAGCGCCGTTGCCCCCCGCCCCGCTGCAGGTAAGCTCCGCTCCTGCCCTGATTGGCAGCCGAGATCCAGTGATGCTTCTTTCATTGTCCCCAGGTGTCTGAATCTCCCTGGCTCCATGCCCCATCTCTGAAGACCAGCTGTGAATACGTGAGCCTCTACCACCAGCCTGCCGCCATGATGGAGGACAGTGATTCAGATGACTACATCAATGTTCCTGCCTGACAACTCCCCAGCTATCCCCCAACCCCAGGCTCGGACTGTGGTGCCAAGGAGTCTCATCTATCTGCTGATGTCCAATACCTGCTTCATGTGTTCTCAGAGCCCTCATCACTTCCCATGCCCCATCTCGACTCCCATCCCCATCTATCTGTGCCCTGAGCATGGCTCTGCCCCCAGGTCGTCTTGCACACCTTGGCAGCCCCCTGTAGTTGACAGGTAAGCTGTAGGCATGTAGAGCAATTGTCCCAATGCCACTTGCTTCCTTTCCAAGCCGTCGAACAGACTGTGGGATTTGCAGAGTGTTTCTTCCATGTCTTTGACCACAGGGTTGTTGCTGCCCAGGCTCTAGATCACATGGCATCAGGCTGGGGCAGAGGCATAGCTATTGTCTCGGGCATCCTTCCCAGGGTTGGGTCTTACACAAATAGAAGGCTCTTGCTCTGAGTTATGTGACATGCCTCAGCCCCATGGACTAAGCAGGGGTCTGGTATAAAAACACTCCTGGAAACGCCTTTGCCCTGATCCAAATGTTAGCACTTGCTAGTGAACGTCTACTTATCTCAAGTTCTATGCTAAAGGCAATTTATCTTGATGTGATGATAAACCAAACTTATTAGCAAGATATGCATATATATCCATAAATTCTCTTTACTCTGTCTCCATCACTTGATGCACATAAGTGCCCTGACCTCAGCATCTCCCCTCTAAAAAAAAAAAAAAAAAAGTATCTCTTTATCTTTCTTCCATAGCCTGACACTGATATTTGTGCACTTACCTTAACTTTGGTCTATTTTATTCATCCAAAACCATTACATTTCTTGGTTTTCACAAATGTTCCCCATTTCTTAGCCAGTTCCAGACAATGTATAGCAAGCAGGGGAAGGAAAGCAGTCAGGAGTTCCTGGGTGGCCACGGCTCTGCAATAGCACTTATGTCATGGAAGTGATATCCCACCTCCTACATATACTCTTTGCCTAGGTTTTTGGAACAAGGTTATAGTCAGACACTGTATCTTTAGATTGATGTCGACCACAAAGTTCAGCCAGAGCTTGAGGCTAGATGCACAGCCTTGCTATTGGGAAGAAGGCCTTTTCTAGCTGTACAACACAGTCTCACTGGGCATTCATCCAGAAATAGAGAAGAAAGTCTGCCAGACTTGAGTTATGTTGTCTTTTATTAGCAGGGAATGTCATCACAGATTGGATAGTACATCCAGGTGCAATGTCACCATCAGCAAGGTCAGCTTGACACTCAAGTGGAAGATTAGGGAAGAATGACTAGGATAAAAAAAAAAGGAGGGCACCAAGGGAAAGGGATGATGGGGTGAGCTGGCGAGTGTGGGTGGGAAATGAAATGTTTATTGAGGATCTGCTTTGTGCTGGGCACTTTAATCCACATTTTATCGTTTACTTTTCAAACAGATGCACCTTACCCCCACCCCAATGCTCTGTCCCTGCAGATATCAGAAGACAGTGTGATTTTCATGCTCTGAAGTTCAGTTTTACATCCAAGCATCCCTCTCTGTTTTTTAACAATCCAAAGACAGGCCAAAAAAAGCACCACAGTTTATTAAGTACTTACTAAGCACCCATCCACTGCCCCACACTGTGGCAAGGATTGTGAGGGGTAAAGAAGCATGGGGCACAATATTCTGCTGCCTTCATGTAACTTACAGTCTCACAAATAAATAGAACTTCAGTTGAAATACTGACATTAATTAAATAGAGTTGTAATAAA